ATTGAGGGTAGATCCCAACCTGACCATGGGAATAGGAATCTTGGGCAAAAGAAAGTTGAAATGGTTAAACTTATACGTTAATACGTTAAAATACGTTAAAAGGTATTTTTGCCAGCGAATGGGACAGAAGTTGAAATGGTTCACGTTGAAATGGTTATTACTGCCAGCAGGTAGGACAGAAGAGCTGCTAGTGAGACTGAAGCAACTCTGGGTGGGGATCTGGCATCTCTGGGGGTGTCGGTTTGGGGTAGATTGAATCCAGGAAAGTTTCTGCAATTTGAATTAATTTAAGCAACTTAACTAAAAAGCCCTGAAAATGTCTGTGAAGGGTATGCAAACTAGAATGTGAAATGCAAAACTCTGCCTGGGCAGAATGTGTAAGTAATTTCAAGTCACCTCTCAACAGAACTTAATGCAATCCCCTCCACATTCTACACCCATTCACCATGGAGGGAGAGAGTCAGCCCTGTGCACAGTTGCAGAGATTTTCATATGGTAAATACCTGGGGTGTGGAGCGAGGAGGGCTAATACCGGTGATATTAACTCTTGCTTTAGAAAAAGCAGTAACTTTTTAAAAATAGTTGAGCAACTTAAGTTTGCAACTTAGGAAAACATCTTACTTTCCAACAGAGATGGCCCACATAACTCTAAGGGTTTACCTTAAAATTGAGACATTAACTTAAAATAAGCAGAAAGCAAAACTGCTCCGCAGGACACGAAATAGACTTGTGTTCCCAAACCCAGAAAATAGGGACGCTCTGGGTACCAGGTGGCTGGAAACGCAGGCTCCCACCCGCCTTCCTTAGGTCCCTCCCGGCCCCGCCCCCTGCCTGTCCAGGCCCCGCCCCACCCTTCGCGTTTTCTCCCCAGCCCACTCCCTGTGCCGGTCACGCCCCGCCTAGGCCCCGCCCCTAGGCCACCTCAGTCCCCTCCGGCCCCGCCCCCTGCCGGTCTCTCCCTGGCCAGGCCCCGCCCCTTCCCCGCCCCCAGACCGCCCAGTCTCCGCTGCGAGCGGTTTTCTGTAGACCCGGAAGCGGATCGCGGGGAGTGAAGGCTGCGCCGCCGAGCCTGAGTTTCGCTCTCTCTAGATTAAATCTGCGCTTCGCAGTCCCCCTTCTTCCATCCCCCGGGTCTGGAGGGGTCCCTACAGATCTTAAAATGACCACACCGCGCCCTCCACCCCAGGTAAATTCTGACGTTGCTGTGAGAATGCGGAGACTTCTTGGTGAAATGTGTTTTTTCATATCAGGGAAGGTTGACATTCAGGGACGTGGCCATCGAATTCTCTCAGGAGGAGTGGAAATGCCTGGACCCTGCTCAGAGGGCTTTGTACAGGGACGTGATGTTGGAGAACTACAGGAACCTGGTCTCCCTGGGTGAGGATAATGCCCCTCCAGAAGCTGGGATCCACAGCACATTACATGCCTTTCTTTTTCTAAGCAGGAATCTCTCTTTCTGAAATGAGTATTACCTCCATGTTGGGGCAAGGGAAAGAGCCCTGGACTGTGGAGAGTGAAGTGAAAATAACAAAAACATCAAGTGGTTGGGAATGCATCAAAGGTGTGAACACAGGTAAGAGCTCAAATGGACAGAGAGGAAGCTGCCGCCCCACCCTGCTTTCTCTTGCACTCTGTAGGCTGCACCCACTATCCAACCAATTCCAGTGAGATGAAGTGGGTACCTCAGTTGGAAATGCAGAAATCACCTGCCTTCTGTGTCGATCTCGCTGGGAGCCGCAGGCCAGAGCTGTTCCTATTTGGCCATCTTGCCAGCAAATCCCTAATTTTTGCATTTTTAATGGAGATGAGGTTTCACCATGTTGGCCACCTGGTCTGGAACTCCTAACCTCTTCAATATGAACTACTGATTTGCCAACTGTAGTTAATAGAAAACCTGTTTTTTAAATATCTTGTAGAT